TCATGCAAACATGCATACACACACATACACATAAATAAGGGGTGTGGGAATGTATTTGATTCTGAGAGCTGCTGTAACAAATTACCACAAACTTAGTGGCTTAAAACAACAGAAATATTTCTGTTCACAGTTCTGGAGGCCAGAAATCTGAGAGCAAGATGTCAGCTGGGCCACACCTCCCTCTGAAGGCTCCAAGGGAGAATCCTTGCTTTCCTCTTCCAGCTGCTGGTGGCTCCAGGTATTACTTGGCTTATGGCAGCATAACTCCTATCTCTGCCTTTGTCTTTGTGGTCTTCTTTTCTGTCTTCTTCCCTTCTTTTTATGAGGACTTTTGCTGTTGGATTTAGGTTCCATTCTAACCTAGGATGATCTCATTTGGAAATCCTTAATTTCATCTACAAAAACTGTTTTCCCAAATAGGTCACATTCACGCATATCAGATGGACAGATGTATCATTTTGGGGTCCACCATTCAACCCACTACAAGGAGTTTTTTAAACAAAAATAGGAAACTTAGATGTAACTTAGCACTTTTTTTTTTTTTTTTTGAGATGGAGTCTCACTCTGTCACCAGACTGGAGTGCAGTGGTGCCATCTCAGCTCCATGCAACCTCTGCCTCCTGGGTTCAAGCAGTTCTCTTGCCTCAGCCTCCTGGGTAGCTGGGATTACAGGCACGCGCTGCCACACCCAGGTAATTTATTTATTTTTTTTTTGAGACAGAGTCTCGCACTGTTGCCCAGGCTGGACTGCAGTGGCGTGATCTCTGCTCACTGCAACCTCCGCCTCCCGGGTTCAAGCGATTCTCCAGCCTCAGCTTCCTGAGTAGATGGGATTACAGGCGCCTGCCACCACGCCCAGCTAATTTTTTGTATTCTTAGTAGAGATGGGGTTTCACCATGTTGGCCAGGCTGGTCTCCATCTCCTGACCTCGTGATTCACCCGCCTCGGCCTCCCAAAGTGCTGGGATTACAGGCGTGAGTCACAGCCCCCGGCCATAATTTAGCACTTTAAAAAATAATAGCCATGTTGGGCCAGGCGTGGTGGCTCATGCCTGTAATCTGAGCACTTTGGGAGACCAAGGCGGGAACCCCATTTCTACTAAAAATACAAAAATTAGCTGGGGCGAGGGGATAGGCCGAGTTCCGGGTGTAAGGGGGCCATTAGGGAGAGCAGAGCGAGGCAGCTGATCTTCCGGATTGGGGGCCTTGCCCGGAAGCTGGACCTCACGGAGATGAAACGGAAGATGCACGAGGATATGATCTCCATACAGAACTTTCTCATCTACGTGGCCCTGCTGCGAGTCACTCCATTTATCTTAAAGAAATTGGACAGCATATGAAGATTGGACATCACATGTGAATGCATGATATG